TATATAGCTCTATCAACCTATAATCACCTCGAAAACTCGAGGAGACACATTCAGCTGCTCCCATTTCACGGATGAGGAAACAAGTACGCAATCCTGAAGCTGGTGCAAAGCCCAGGCCCCCTTTCTTTTTCAAGCGTGCTTCCAGCCTCTGAAGTTCCTCCGTACGGACCCCCAGCTCTGCCTGCAATAAGGAATATTCACTTTGCCAACAAATATTTATTGAGTGCCTGCTATATACCCCTTAGCCCGTTTAAATAGCCGTGGGATTAAAAAGATAAATAGGGCAGGATTTTTTTTTTTCTTCCAGGAAGGAGCTTTCTGAAGGGTGAGGGAGAGGCCAGGTAAACAATCCCAGAACAGTCTGGTGAGAGTTGGGAGAGGAGTCGGGGGGCCGCGGGACGCTCAGGAAGCGAAGCGGGGAAGGCTCCGGGCGCGTCGCAGGACCCGCGCTGGAGATGGGTTTGAAGCCCTGTCCTGAAAAAGCCGGCCCGGAGTGGGCTGTCCCCGGTGTCCCTCGAGTTCTCATGCTGTCATTCAAGCAGCAGAGGAAGAACCGGGTCTGGCTCGGGAAGGGTGGGCTTAGGGCCAGGGGTGCAAATCCCTCGGTAAAAGCCGGCAAACTAAAAGTCGCACACATCCCAGGTCCCGGTCCAGGCCCCGGCGGGGCAGGGTCCCCGAAGTCCCGGGGCGCGCAGACGCCGGGGCCCCCGGGGGCCAAGGGAACGGCGGGACCCGACCTCCCTGCCCTCGGCCTCCCGGGCCCTCGCCCTCCGACCAGCCGCTGAGTCGGGGGCTGGGGTCGCCGCTTCCGCCCGCGGCCCGCTGCCCCTCCCCGGCGCGCGCCATCCGGCCGCCGGCCCCTCCTCCCGCGGGGGGCTCCGTCCCGCGCCCCGTCCCTCCGGGCTGCAGCCGGCAGCCCACGTCCAGGGAGGGCGGAGGGAGGAGGAGAGGCGCGGAGAGGAGGGAGGGGAGAGGGGAGGGAGGAAGGCGAGAGAAAGGGAGCTGCTTCCATCCCGGACTTCCCAGAGCCTGCCTGGAGCGCGTACTCAGCGGCTCTCGGGTCCCAGCGTCCCAGCCGCGGCCCGCGCTCCTCCGCCCCGCTCCTCCTCCTCCTCTTCCTCCTCCTCCTCCTCTCTAGGCACCCCCGTCCCCTCCTTCCAGCGGCTGCAGCCCCCAGCCCCAACTCTCCGCGCTTACTCCTGGGACGCGCGTCCTCGCCCCATCCTTTGCTTCCTTCCTTCCTTCCTTCTTCCTTCCTCCCCTGGCTCCCGCCCTCCCTCTCCAGGTCGCCCTCCCGGGGCCCGATTGTCTCGGTGCCCCGCTCCCGGCCCGCGCCCTGCCCCGTCTCTCCCTTGCACTTCCTGAGTCGCCCGCCGCCGCCGTCGCAGACTCGCCGCGGGAGCCCCAGCCCAACCCGAGCCCGACAGCCACTGCCCCGGCTCCAGCTCCAGCCCCACAGCCCGCGGCGCCCGCCCGAGGGAGCCCCGGCGCCCGGGGAAGGCTCCAGTGGGCTAGCGCGCCCTCGCCCAGCCCCGCGCCCCAGCCCTGCCCGGCCCGGCGAGGAAGGACCGGGAAGATGAACAACGGCGGCAAAGCCGAGAAGGAGAACACCCCGAGCGAGGCCAACCTTCAGGAGGAGGAGGTACTGGGCGGCTCGGTGTGGTGGCGGGGGCGCCCTTGATCACTTCCTAAATTTATTTTTCCAGGTCCGGACCCTATTTGTCAGTGGCCTTCCTCTGGATATCAAACCTCGGGAGCTCTATCTGCTTTTCAGACCATTTAAGGTACCTTTTTTTATCTTTCAGAAATTATAAAATTTGGCTAAACTTGGTTTTTCTTTATTTTCAGGGCTATGAGGGTTCTCTTATAAAGCTCACATCTAAACAGGTAAGAATTTCAAAGTGGCATATAAAGATCACTTTTTCTTCATATTTCTCTTTTTTTTTCTCAGCCTGTAGGTTTTGTCAGTTTTGACAGTCGCTCAGAAGCAGAGGCTGCAAAGAATGCTTTGAATGTAAGTACTAATGATGTAATTGTAGGGGGTTTAAACATCTTCCATTTGTTCTCTGTTTCCAAAGGGCATCCGCTTCGATCCTGAAATTCCGCAAACACTACGACTAGAGTTTGCTAAGGCAAACACGAAGATGGCCAAGAACAAACTCGTAGGGACTCCAAACCCCAGTACTCCTCTGCCCAACACTGTACCTCAGTTCATTGCCAGAGAGCCATGTAAGTCGATCTACTTTTCATTCAAAAGTAATCCACTAACTCTCGCCTTATTCTTTTCTTGCAGATGAGCTCACAGTGCCTGCACTTTACCCCAGTAGCCCTGAAGTGTGGGCCCCGTACCCTCTGTACCCAGCGGAGTTAGCGCCTGCTCTACCTCCTCCTGCTTTCACCTATCCCGCTTCACTGCATGCCCAGGTAATTGATACCCATCGGCCAGGACTTCACTCCACAGACCCATCACCCTCTACTGTGTGTTTAGGTGTCCAGCCCCCCACCTGCCATGGGGGCTCTGTGTCCCCGCCCCGTCCTTTCCCACCTGTCTCAGGAAGGCAGCTCCAACTCTGCTCTTTGCTTAGTGAGCAAGTGGATTCAGATGCACCAGGCCATGAGCCGTGGGTAGGTATGAGTTCTTTCTTCTCCCCACCTCTCTGGCTCACGGCCTTCTCCCATGTCTTTTCAGATGCGCTGGCTCCCTCCCTCCGAGGCTACTTCTCAGGGCTGGAAGTCCCGTCAGTTCTGCTGAATACTATGTAAGTACTCGCTTTCCTTTGGAATGTGCGAACACCTAATTTTTTTCCAAATCATTTCTCACAGACCCTTCAGCAATGGCTACTAGAAGGACGAACAATTGCCCTCCTTTGGAAGTACGGCTAATAGAAGCCCTAGATCCGAATAAGATCCGAATAAGAATATGTAATGGACCAGGCGCAGTGCCTCACGCCTGTCATCCCAGCACTTTGGGAGGCTGAGGCAGGCGGATCACTTGATGCCAGAAGTTTGAGACCAGCCCAGCCAACATGGTGAAACCCCGTCTCTACTAAAAATACAAAAATTACCCAAGCATGGTGGTGGGCGCCTGTAATCCCAGCTACTAGGGAGGCTGAGGCAGGAGAATCGCTTGAACCCGGGAGGCAGAGGTTGCAGTGAGCCAAGATCATGCCACTGTACTCTGGCCTGGGCGACAGAGCAAGACTGTCGAAAAAAAAAAAAAAAAAGAGTATGTAATGTCTCCCGTGGATGAATCATTTGTTCTGAGCTAAGCTTGGGCCATGGGCCAGACTCCTTCCTCGGAGCCTGTGGGGAGCAGGTGAGGAAGGAGTATGGATAATGGTGCCCGTTACTCCTGCACGCGGGGGAGTCTAGTCTCCCAGCCCATCTAAAGTTAGACTAGCTCAGTGCGGATCTATTATTTCAGCTCCTTCTAGTCTCTTGGATCAAGTCCTTTCCAAGATGGCCCATAATCCAAGCTGTGTAATCTTAGGCAAATGTAAATTAGAATTGGAAACAGTGGTGCTGATGAGCTAATATAAACATTTTTAAACCAGAACAAGTCAAAAAGGCCAAATGAAAGGCGCATACCATTCATTGGCAGAGGCCCACATGGCTCTCTCCGTTCGGCGGGGAGGGCTTTCTTCCCCATCTTGCTTTCCCAGCACGGAAAGAACAGAAGACGAGCAGGAGTGATGCCGTCCTTCCAAATCCTCAAAGGCCAGCACTCCCAGAGGTCCTTCAAGGATTTTTCATTTATCTACTTGGACTTCTTAGTGCTAAAGAGAAATCAGTGACTAGACTAGATATGTAAATAAGAACTTTATTCTCTAGACAAACATTTGTTGTGTCTGCTGTGTCCAAGATACAAAAATGAAAAAACAGGCCTGTGCCCCTCAGGAGCTTAAGTTCTAATGGCAGAGAACTGTGGACACATGTACAGGAGAGGGAGTTACTGCTCATGATCCTGCAAGACCAGCTTGCTGTGAGGAGAGCCAAGCTGAGGGCATGTACAGGCCATGTGCATGCTGTTCCTGTGGCATAAGCAAGGCCATCAGGAGAGGGGGGGTCAGAAGGGGACAGGGTGTTACTGGTGTTTTAATTTGCTCCGCCTCTTGCTGATGGATGGTGTTGAGTTTAGTGATGCAGACACAGCCTGTGGCCAGAGTTTTGCTGATGGTTCAGCCATGTGCTAGAGAGCCCAGAATACAGAATCACGATTGAAAATTGTCAGTTTCCCAGATACACTGAGAACAGGCGAGCATGAGCAACGCTGCTGTCACTCCTTACATGCAGTGAGAGTGAGGCAGCTTTCTTTGATGGATATTCAAAGAGTTGAACTGTTCTTGAAAGGGAAGAACCAGCGTTTGGGAGCCAAGTGGGGTGTAGGGGGACGTCTTCTTTCAGGACTCTTGAAATTTTCCTGGCCATGGACCGGGACCAGAGCCCAGAAATTATAAGCACATGTAGTTACAGCCTCCCCAGATTGGAGAAGGAAATGCAAGAGAGAACGTGACGGAATTTGGAGCTATTTTTCCCTTCTCTTCTGTTTTGGGTGGAATGGCCTTGCCTGTCTTTGGCTGTGAGCTTGAGTCATCCTCAGTAGAGTCCCAGGTGCTGGTGCCCAGGTGGAGCTTAGAGCTTAACAAGGAGGAAAGGCACTGGGGCTCCAGAGGCCCAGACAGCTGCGGTGGCTCCTGCTGTCACGCTGGCCTCCCCTTAGAAGAAAGCCACCTGTCCATGTCATGCTATCACACTGCGGTGCACCCACCAACCAGTATGAGGCTGTGAGGTCTGCACATCACACCTAAGGCTACTAACGCCGTAACTGTCCGTCATACCTAAGGCTAATACGGTGAGCAGCTGCAGCGTCCTGGGGAGGAGATGGGTAATAGGTAATCAAATAGACATAATAGTTTGGGTGGTGATAGTATTCAGGGAATAAATAATAAGGCCAGGTAAGCAGCTCAGTGTTGTGGTACGGCCAGCACTTCTGGTGCCTTCTGCTTCAAGTTAGCAAAGCAGGCAGGGTCCGCCTGAGAAGGTAACATCTCAGCAAAGACCTAGAACTTCACCAGCTTTATACGGGGTTTCTTTTTCAGAACACATTCCACTTTAGTGAGGCTTGGAAAATATTTAACTCCTGTAATCTTAAAGTAAATGGACTGGAAGTGCAGCAGGCTTGGCTCCCACGCAGCACTAAGGAATCACTGGGAGAGTGTGCAGGGCCCTCCTCAGAGACCTTTCTCTGTTTTCCCAGTGAGGAGACGCAAGCCTGGTTCTGCA